GCGGGGACCGGCGCAGGGGGAAGCGGCCGCCCGCACGCGAAGCCGGGGTGGGTTCCGCACCTGGGGCCGCTCGAGCGCACGGGGGCGGGGAGAGGAGCGGGGGCCGCTTCCGGGGAGCCGGAGGGGAGACGCGGGGCCCGGGCAGGCTGTCCGGCTGCTGCGGGTGCCGGCGCTACAAGGCCCGGGAGCAAGCCGCGTGGCTGCTTTCAACTTTCCTTCCAGCCGCGCGTTCTTGGGGTCTTTCCTGACTAGGAAACTCTTCGCTGGCCGCTGACGCACGCAGCAAGTGAGACGCGCGGAGGGATCGAGCCGCGGCCCGGGCGCAGCGGTAAAAAACACCCATTACAGAAACCGACCCAAGGGAAGACGCTGAGAGCAAACGGCACGCGCGGACGCCGTCCGGCCTCATGCAAGGAATCAGCGCCGCTTCGCCGCAGCTGCCAGCCGGACGGTGCAGGAGCGCGGAGTGGCTCCCCCGGGCCCCGCGGCCAAATCGCACCCCCGCCCTGGAAGCGGAGGCCTGGCCCTGGGCGGCCGCGCAGGATCTGGGGCCGTCCGCGGGCTGCAGCCCGGTTCGGGAGCCTCGTGGCGGCCACTGCGCCTGCCTGCAGCGGCTCGCGGGGCCGGGCCTCTCCGGGTGCGGCGCGCCGGCCGGGTCCTCCTCGGGCCGGCGGGGCCTGCTTTCTTTTTCCAGGTCTCCGGACCGTGGCCACTCGCGGAGCCGCACAAGCCTGCGTGTGGCTGCGGAAAGGGGTCCGCACGCGGGCGGGGCCCCGGGCCAGCATGCAGGCTTGGATGCGGGGCGCGGGGGTGGCCTCCGACTCCCCGCCCGGGCTGCGTACAGTAGCGCGCGGCGCGGCGGCGGGGGCGCGCGGGCCAATTCCAGGAGCCGGCGGCGGCGAGCCGCGCCCTGGCTGATACCGGAAAGGCCTGTGATTGGCCGCCGGCCGCCCCTATGCAAACGAGCTGAGGGAATGGAATTCCTCCGGCCGGGCTTACAGTAAAAGCACGTTCATTTCCAGGCACTCTCATTCATAGAGCCAGCGGGCGCGGGCGGGACGGGCGCCCCGCGGCCGGACCCAGCCAGGGCACCACGCTGCCCGGCCCTGCGCCGCCAGGCACTTCTTTCCGGGGCTCCTAGGGACGCCAGAAGGAAGTCAACCTCTGCTGCTTCTCCTTGGCCTGCGTTGGACCTTCCTTTTTTTGTTGTTTTTTTTTGTTTTTCCCCTTTCTTCCTTTTGAATTAACTGGCTTCTTGGCTGGATGTTTTCAACTTCTTTCCTGGCTGCGAACTTTTCCCCAATTGTTTTCCTTTTACAACAGGGGGAGAAAGTGCTCTGTGGTCCGAGGCGAGCCGTGAAGTTGCGTGTGCGTGGCAGTGTGCGTGGCAGGATGTGCGTGCGTGTGTAACCCGAGCCGCCCGATCTGTTTCGATCTGCGCCGCGGAGCCCTCCCTCAAGGCCCGCTCCACCTGCTGCGGTTACGCGGCGCTCGTGGGTGTTCGTGCCTCGGAGCAGCTAACCGGCGGGTGCTGGGCGACGGTGGAGGAGTATCGTCTCGCTGCTGCCCGAGTCAGGGCTGAGTCACCCAGCTGATGTAGACAGTGGCTGCCTTCCGAAGAGTGCGTGTTTGCATGTGTGTGACTCTGCGGCTGCTCAACTCCCAACAAACCAGAGGACCAGCCACAAACTTAACCAACATCCCCAAACCCGAGTTCACAGATGTGGGAGAGCTGTAGAACCCTGAGTGTCATCGACTGGGCCTTCTTATGATTGTTGTTTTAAGATTAGCTGAAGATCTCTGAAACGCTGAATTTTCTGCACTGAGCGTTTTGACAGAATTCATTGAGAGAACAGAGAACATGACAAGTACTTCTAGCTCAGCACTGCTCCAACTACTGAAGCTGATTTTCAAGGCTACTTAAAAAAATCTGCAGCGTACATTAATGGATTTCTGTTGTGTTTAAATTCTCCACAGATTGTATTGTAAATATTTTATGAAGTAGAGCATATGTATATATTTATATATACGTGCACATACATTAGTAGCACTACCTTTGGAAGTCTCAGCTCTTGCTTTTCGGGACTGAAGCCAGTTTTGCATGATAAAAGTGGCCTTGTTACGGGAGATAATTGTGTTCTGTTGGGACTTTAGACAAAACTCACCTGCAAAAAACTGACAGGCATTAACTACTGGAACTTCCAAATAATGTGTTTGCTGATCGTTTTACTCTTCGCATAAATATTTTAGGAAGTGTATGAGAATTTTGCCTTCAGGAACTTTTCTAACAGCCAAAGACAGAACTTAACCTCTGCAAGCAAGATTCGTGGAAGATAGTCTCCACTTTTTAATGCACTAAGCAATCGGTTGCTAGGAGCCCATCCTGGGTCAGAGGCCGATCCGCAGAACCAGAACGTTTTCCCCTCCTGGACTGTTAGTAACTTAGTCTCCCTCCTCCCCTAACCACCCCCGCCCCCCCCCACCCCCCGCAGTAATAAAGGCCCCTGAACGTGTATGTTGGTCTCCCGGGAGCTGCTTGCTGAAGATCCGCGCCCCTGTCGCCGTCTGGTAGGAGCTGTTTGCAGGGTCCTAACTCAATCGGCTTGTTGTGATGCGTATCCCCGTAGATGCCAGCACGAGCCGCCGCTTCACGCCGCCTTCCACCGCGCTGAGCCCAGGCAAGATGAGCGAGGCGTTGCCGCTGGGCGCCCCGGACGCCGGCGCTGCCCTGGCCGGCAAGCTGAGGAGCGGCGACCGCAGCATGGTGGAGGTGCTGGCCGACCACCCGGGCGAGCTGGTGCGCACCGACAGCCCCAACTTCCTCTGCTCCGTGCTGCCTACGCACTGGCGCTGCAACAAGACCCTGCCCATCGCTTTCAAGGTACTGGCCCGGAGAGGGTGGTGGGAGGACAGATGTCTGCATTTGTCCTTTGACTGGTGTTTAGGTGGTGGCCCTAGGGGATGTTCCAGATGGCACTCTGGTCACTGTGATGGCTGGCAATGATGAAAACTACTCGGCTGAGCTGAGAAATGCTACCGCAGCCATGAAGAACCAGGTTGCAAGATTTAATGACCTCAGGTTTGTCGGTCGAAGTGGAAGAGGTACGTTATCTGTCAAAACTATGCTTGAAACAATTCTGTTTTGTTCTCTATCGTGTCCCCACAGGGAAAAGCTTCACTCTGACCATCACTGTCTTCACAAACCCACCGCAAGTCGCCACCTACCACAGAGCCATCAAAATCACAGTGGATGGGCCCCGAGAACCTCGAAGTAAGTGCATCCACTTGGGGCTGGTACACCCTCCATCCCCTCCCCTCCCTGCTCCCCACAATAGGACATCGGCAGAAACTAGATGATCAGACCAAGCCCGGGAGCTTGTCCTTTTCCGAGCGGCTCAGTGAACTGGAGCAGCTGCGGCGCACAGCCATGAGGGTCAGCCCACACCACCCAGCCCCCACGCCCAACCCTCGTGCCTCCCTGAACCACTCCACTGCCTTTAACCCTCAGCCTCAGAGTCAGATGCAGGGTAAGTACCAGATGGAGCCCACTGCCCGCCTCTACATATAATTGACCTTTCTGATTCTCTTCAGATACAAGGCAGATCCAACCATCCCCACCGTGGTCCTACGATCAGTCCTACCAATACCTGGGATCCATTGCCTCTCCTTCTGTGCACCCAGCAACGCCCATTTCACCTGGACGTGCCAGCGGCATGACAACCCTCTCTGCAGAACTTTCCAGTCGACTCTCAAGTAAGCCACTTGAAAACACATTCTTTGCAGCTACTTCCGCTCCGTTCTCTTGCCCGCCCTGCAGCGGCACCCGACCTGACAGCGTTCAGCGACCCGCGCCAGTTCCCCGCGCTGCCCTCCATCTCCGACCCCCGCATGCACTATCCAGGCGCCTTCACCTACTCCCCGACGCCGGTCACCTCGGGCATCGGCATCGGCATGTCGGCCATGGGCTCGGCCACGCGCTACCACACCTACCTGCCGCCGCCCTACCCCGGCTCGTCGCAAGCGCAGGGAGGCCCGTTCCAAGCCAGCTCGCCCTCCTACCACCTGTACTACGGCGCCTCGGCCGGCTCCTACCAGTTCTCCATGGTGGGCGGCGAGCGCTCGCCGCCGCGCATCCTGCCGCCCTGCACCAACGCCTCCACCGGCTCCGCGCTGCTCAACCCCAGCCTCCCGAACCAGAGCGACGTGGTGGAGGCCGAGGGCAGCCACAGCAACTCCCCCACCAACATGGCGCCCTCCGCGCGCCTGGAGGAGGCCGTGTGGAGGCCCTACTGAGGCGCCAGGCCTGGCCCGGCTGGGCCCCGCGGGCCGCCGCCTTCGCCTCCGGGCGCGCGGGCCTCCTGTTCGCGACAAGCCCGCCGGGATCCCGGGCCCTGGGCCCGGCCACCGTCCTGGGGCCGAGGGCGCCCGACGGCCAGGATCTCGCTGTAGGTCAGGCCCGCGCAGCCTCCTGCGCCCAGAAGCCCACGCCGCCGCCGTCTGCTGGCGCCCCGGCCCTCGCGGAGGTGTCCGAGGCGACGCACCTCGAGGGTGTCCGCCGGCCCCAGCACCCAGGGGACGCGCTGGAAAGCAAACAGGAAGATTCCCGGAGGGAAACTGTGAATGCTTCTGATTTAGCAATGCTGTGAATAAAAAGAAAGATTTTATACCCTTGACTTAACTTTTTAACCAAGTTGTTTATTCCAAAGAGTGTGGAATTTTGGTTGGGGTGGGGGGAGAGGAGGGATGCAACTCGCCCTGTTTGGCATCTAATTCTTATTTTTAATTTTTCCGCACCTTATCAATTGCAAAATGCGTATTTGCATTTGGGTGGTTTTTATTTTTATATACGTTTATATAAATATATATAAATTGAGCTTGCTTCTTTCTTGCTTTGACCATGGAAAGAAATATGATTCCCTTTTCTTTAAGTTTTATTTAACTTTTCTTTTGGACTTTTGGGTAGTTGTTTTTTTTTGTTTTGTTTTGTTTTTTTGAGAAACAGCTACAGCTTTGGGTCATTTTTAACTACTGTATTCCCACAAGGAATCCCCAGATATTTATGTATCTTGATGTTCAGACATTTATGTGTTGATAATTTTTTAATTATTTAAATGTACTTATATTAAGAAAAATATCAAGTACTACATTTTCTTTTGTTCTTGATAGTAGCCAAAGTTAAATGTATCACATTGAAGAAGGCTAGAAAAAAAGAATGAGTAATGTGATCGCTTGGTTATCCAGAAGTATTGTTTACATTAAACTCCCTTTCATGTTAATCAAACAAGTGAGTAGCTCACGCAGCAACGTTTTTAATAGGATTTTTAGACACTGAGGGTCACTCCAAGGATCAGAAGTATGGAATTTTCTGCCAGGCTCAACAAGGGTCTCATATCTAACTTCCTCCTTAAAACAGAGAAGGTCAATCTAGTTCCAGAGGGTTGAGGCAGGTGCCAATAATTACATCTTTGGAGAGGATTTGATTTCTGCCCAGGGATTTGCTCACCCCAAGGTCATCTGATAATTTCACAGATGCTGTGTAACAGAACACAGCCAAAGTAAACTGTGTAGGGGAGCCACATTTACATAGGAACCAAATCAATGAATTTAGGGGTTACGATTATAGCAATTTAAGGGCCCACCAGAAGCAGGCCTCGAGGAGTCAATTTGCCTCTGTGTGCCTCAGTGGAGACAAGTGGGAAAACATGGTCCCACCTGTGCGAGACCCCCTGTCCTGTGCTGCTCACTCAACAACATCTTTGTGTTGCTTTCACCAGGCTGAGACCCTACCCTATGGGGTATATGGGCTTTTACCTGTGCACCAGTGTGACAGGAAAGATTCATGTCACTACTGTCCGTGGCTACAATTCAAAGGTATCCAATGTCGCTGTAAATTTTATGGCACTATTTTTATTGGAGGATTTGGTCAGAATGCAGTTGTTGTACAACTCATAAATACTAACTGCTGATTTTGACACATGTGTGCTCCAAATGATCTGGTGGTTATTTAACGTACCTCTTAAAATTCGTTGAAACGATTTCAGGTCAACTCTGAAGAGTATTTGAAAGCAGGACTTCAGAACAGTGTTTGATTTTTATTTTATAAATTTAAGCATTCAAATTAGGCAAATCTTTGGCTGCAGGCAGCAAAAACAGCTGGACTTATTTAAAACAACTTGTTTTTGAGTTTTCTTATATATATATTGATTATTTGTTTTACACACATGCAGTAGCACTTTGGTAAGAGTTAAAGAGTAAAGCAGCTTATGTTGTCAGGTCGTTCTTATCTAGAGAAGAGCTATAGCAGATCTCGGACAAACTCAGAATATATTCACTTTCATTTTTGACAGGATTCCCTCCACAACTCAGTTTCATATATTATTCCGTATTACATTTTTGCAGCTAAATTACCATAAAATGTCAGCAAATGTAAAAATTTAATTTCTGAAAAGCACCATTAGCCCATTTCCCCCAAATTAAACGTAAATGTTTTTTTTCAGCACATGTTACCATGTCTGACCTGCAAAAATGCTGGAGAAAAATGAAGGAAAAAATTATGTTTTTCAGTTTAATTCTGTTAACTGAAGATATTCCAACTCAAAACCAGCCTCATGCTCTGATTAGATAATCTTTTACATTGAACCTTTACTCTCAAAGCCATGTGTGGAGGGGGCTTGTCACTATTGTAGGCTCACTGGATTGGTCATTTAGAGTTTCACAGACTCTTACCAGCATATATAGTATTTAATTGTTTCAAAAAAAATCAAACTGTAGTTGTTTTGGCGATAGGTCTCACGCAACACATTTTTGTATGTGTGTGTGTGTGCGTGTGTGTGTGTGTGTGTGAAAAATTGCATTCATTGACTTCAGGTAGATTAAGGTATCTTTTTATTCATTGCCCTCAGGAAAGTTAAGGTATCAATGAGACCCTTAAGCCAATCATGTAATAACTGCATGTGTCTGGTCCAGGAGAAGTATTGAATAAGCCATTTCTACTGCTTACTCATGTCCCTATTTATGATTTCAACATGGATACATATTTCAGTTCTTTCTTTTTCTCACTATCTGAAAATACATTTCCCTCCCTCTCTTCCCCCCAATATCTCCCTTTTTTTCTCTCTTCCTCTATCTTCCAAACCCCACTTTCTCCCTCCTCCTTTTCCTGTGTTCTCTTAAGCAGATAGCACATACCCCCACCCAGTACCAAATTTCAGAACACAAGAAGGTCCAGTTCTTCCCCCTTCACATAAAGGAACATGGTTTGTCAGCCTTTCTCCTGTTTATGGGTTTCTTCCAGCAGAACAGAGACATTGCCAACCATATTGGATCTGCTTGCTGTCCAAACCAGCAAACTTTCCTGGGCAAATCACAATCAGTGAGTAAATAGACAGCCTTTCTGCTGCCTTGGGTTTCTGTGCAGATAAACAGAAATGCTCTGATTAGAAAGGAAATGAATGGTTCCACTCAAATGTCCTGCAATTTAGGATTGCAGATTTCTGCCTTGAAATACCTGTTTCTTTGGGACATTCCGTCCTGATGATTTTTATTTTTGTTGGTTTTTATTTTTGGGGGGAATGACATGTTTGGGTCTTTTATACATGAAAATTTGTTTGACAATAATCTCACAAAACATATTTTACATCTGAACAAAATGCCTTTTTGTTTACCGTAGCGTATACATTTGTTTTGGGATTTTTGTGTGTTTGTTGGGAATTTTGTTTTTAGCCAGGTCAGTATTGATGAGGCTGATCATTTGGCTCTTTTTTTCCTTCCAGAAGAGTTGCATCAACAAAGTTAATTGTATTTATGTATGTAAATAGATTTTAAGCTTCATTATAAAATATTGTTAATGCCTATAACTTTTTTTCAATTTTTTTGTGTGTGTTTCTAAGGACTTTTTCTTAGGTTTGCTAAATACTGTAGGGAAAAAAATGCTTCTTTCTACTTTGTTTATTTTAGACTTTAAAATGAGCTACTTCTTATTCACTTTTGTAAACAGCTAATAGCATGGTTCCAATTTTTTTTAAGTTCACTTTTTTTGTTCTAGGGGAAATGAATGTGCAAAAAAAGAAAAAGAACTGTTGGTTATTTGTGTTATTCTGGATGTATAAAAATCAATGGAAAAAAATAAACTTTCAAATTGAAATGACGGTATAACACATCTACTGAAAAAGCAACGGGAAATGTGGTCCTATTTAAGCCAGCCCCCACCTAGGGTCTATTTGTGTGGCAGTTATTGGGTTTGGTCACAAAACATCCTGAAAATTCGTGCGTGGGCTTCTTTCTCCCTGGTACAAACGTATGGAATGCTTCTTAAAGGGGAACTGTCAAGCTGGTGTCTTCAGCCAGATGACATGAGAGAATATCCCAGAACCCTCTCTCCAAGGTGTTTCTAGATAGCACAGGAGAGCAGGCACTGCACTGTCCACAGTCCACGGTACACAGTCGGGTGGGCCGCCTCCCCTCTCCTGGGAGCATTCGTCGTGCCCAGCCTGAGCAGGGCAGCTGGACTGCTGCTGTTCAGGAGCCACCAGAGCCTTCCTCTCTTTGTACCACAGTTTCTTCTGTAAATCCAGTGTTACAATCAGTGTGAATGGCAAATAAACAGTTTGACAAGTACATACACCATATCCAATTGGTTTTGTCTTTCTCTGAGATGGAG